TCTAGTTCCAATCAACAGTATTTATTCTTGTTTTCTCCATTTCCATATTTATAATTATCTTCTCTGACGGTGAAAAACTTGGCTCCTATTATCCTCCATATATTTACTTACTTGATCAATTCTGTGTATGTACTTTTGGCCACTGGAGCCCTTTCAGTTGGGTCCCCATGTCCCTTTCACATACTCCCATCATATTGTATGTGTTTGTGCATGTGTTTTAGTGCTTTTTACTTTTCTGGCACTACAAGATATTCCAGGCTTATTTTGTATATTTTATACCCCAGACCTAGAATCAGCCATTGCTCCAATGAGCCCTGGTTTCTTTTATTGAAGAATATTATTAGAAACCAAGATCTGGGTGTTATGCGACTCTCCTCTTTTTTTGACACTCCTGTGTTCATTAAACTAAGACATAGCTAAGTTTTTGCTAGTCTTCTATTTTATTTTTAAGGAGGAATAGATGTCTTTTATTTCTTTTTCAAGAATATTGAGAATTTAGCCACTTGAAATCTTGGAAAATTATATGGCAGACTGTTTATTAATGTGTATCTAAAAACATAGAATCATGATATCCTTTGTCCCATTTTTGATCTGAGAGTTTTTCATCTCAGTAAATTCATATGTAGGCAAGAGTTCTTAAATTTTGTGTACCATGGATTCCTTTGCCAGCTTGGCAAATCCTATGGGCCTTTCTCCAAAAAAAAAACATTTAGTCAATGCCTGTGGGGACAGGCATGGTGGCTTATCCCAGCACTTTGGGAGTCCAAGGGGGGCGGATTGTTTGAGCCCAGGAGTTCGAGACAGTCTAGGCAACTTGGCGAAAACACATCTCTACAAAAAATACAAAAATTAGCTGGGCATGGTGGCACATACCTGTAGTCCCAACTACTTGGGGGGCTGAGGTGGGAGGATCACTTGAGTCAGGGATGTTGAGGCTGCAGTGAGCCGTGTTCATGCCCCACTGCACTCCAGCCTGGGCAACAAAGTGAGACCCTATCTAAAAAAAAAATTAAATGCATAAAATAAAATACATAGAATTACAAAGTAAATCAATTGTATTGAAATATGACTGGGATTATAGGCACCTGGCACCACGCCCAGCTAATTTTTTTTGTATTTTTAGTAGAGACGGGGTTTCACCATGTTGGCCAGGCTGGTCTCAAACTCTTAACCTTGTGATCCACCCGCCTTGGCCTCCCAAAGTGCTGGGATTACAGACATGAGCCACCGCGCCCGGCCAGAAATCAATTGTATTGAAATATGGTTATCAGAATATTTAAAAAGCAAATGTTTGATATAGTGATATATATCAATGTATTACAATATATTACAAGACCTAGTGGTGAGGTTAGTAACTAATGTAGAAGCAATGTTAAACACAAACTATTTTAGCATATCTGCAACAATATTCTATGAAACTATCTGTGCTTTCTATTGGTGACTATCACAGGTGCTGTGAATACTACTGTAGTTTGTTACCATATTCATAATTGAAGAGAATGCTAAGCTTCAATTAGAGGTTATTAGAAATAAACATATAATTTCTTCCCAATCCATGTTTATGGACCCAGCAGGAGAGTTAGTGAAAGCTTCAGGTAAGAACACCTGCGTAGAGAAAGCATATGTTGGAGGCCTCTTGACTTTGTTTACATTTGGGGAGAACAATAGGGAGAATTAAATATTTTAATCAAAAACTTTGAAAAACGTTGGAAAACCAAAATAGTATTCATTTAAAATGGAGCATGATATTATGGTTGGAATGTGAACTACAAAGGAACATTAATGTTCATTACTTTCTATATATTATTTTGTTGAAAAGCAAAGGATTTTTAGAATCTTTTTATATATTATAGGTGTGAAAGTTATTTGAAATATTGGCCAGGTGCTGTGGCTCACGCCTGTAATCCCAGCACTTTGGGAGGCCGAGGGGGGTGCATCACTTGACAAGAGTTCAAGACCAGCCTGACCGACATGGTGAAACCCCATCTCTACTAAAAATACAAAAATTAGCCGGGCATGGTGGCAGGTACCTGTAATCCCAACTACTTGGGAGGCTTGAGACAGGGGAATCACTTGAACCTGGGAGGCAGAGGTTGCAGTGAGCCAAGATCGCACCATTGCCCTCCAGCCTGGGCGACAGAGAGAGACTCTGTCTCAAAAAAAGAAAAAAAAAAGGAGTTATTAAAATACAGACTTTGTTTGGATATAAGCCATATGATAATAAAGCCTTTGATGATGGGAAAAAAAGATATAGCAAAGAAGAGATGTTTCTTCCATAAAAGGGTAAAAGTTCTTATTTCTTTGTTCTTAAATTTATGCTTATAATATTTATTTTTTATAATATTAGGGGATCATGGAAGCTGATAAAGATGACACACAACAAATTCTTAAGGAGCATTCGCCAGATGAATTTATAAAAGATGAACAAAATAAGGTAAAAAGGAAATTACTGGGTATTATTAAAAATACTTTCTTTGGTACCATTTGATATTTTTAAGGGACTAATTGATGAAATTACAAAGAAAAATATTCAACTAAAGAAGGAGATCCAAAAGCTTGAAACGGAGTTACAAGAGGCTACCAAAGAATTCCAGGTACTCTCTTAATTATTTTATATACTACATTTTGATTTTAATCAAACATTTTCATTTGGATTAGATTAAAGAGGATATTCCTGAAACAAAGATGAAATTCTTATCAGTTGAAACTCCTGAGAATGACAGCCAGTTGTCAAATATCTCCTGTTCGTTTCAAGTGAGCTCGAAAGTTCCTTATGAGATACAAAAAGGACAAGCACTTATCACCTTTGAAAAAGAAGAAGGTATGACTAATGTTAAAAAATATGACCATGTTAATTAATACTTCCTTCCTGAATTATTTTTCAGTTGCTCAAAATGTGGTAAGCATGAGTAAACATCATGTACAGATAAAAGATGTAAATCTGGAGGTTACGGCCAAGCCAGTTCCATTAAATTCAGGAGTCAGATTCCAGGTAACAGGATGATTAAAATTTTTTGGATTTCTTCCATATTTCTGAACATCAAATCATTTTCCAGGTTTATGTAGAAGTTTCTAAAATGAAAATCAATGTTACTGAAATTCCTGACACATTGCGTGAAGATCAAATGAGAGACAAACTAGAGCTGAGCTTTTCAAAGTCCCGAAATGGAGGCGGAGAGGTGGACCGCGTGGACTATGACAGACAGTCCGGGAGTGCAGTCATCACGTTTGTGGAGATTGGAGGTACTCAAGGGTGTAGAAGGTTAACAGACACTAAAGACAAGTATTGTTTTTGTTTTGCTTTTAGTGGCTGACAAGATTTTGAAAAAGAAAGAATACCCTCTTTATATAAATCAAACCTGCCATAGAGTTACTGTTTCTCCATACACAGAAATACACTTGAAAAAGTATCAGGTAAAGTCATCTCTGTTCTCTCATTTTCAGAAAATCTTTCTATTTATCATTTTTTCCTTCTTAGATATTTTCAGGAACATCTAAGAGGACAGTGCTTCTGACAGGAATGGAAGGCATTCAAATGGATGAAGAAATTGTGGAGGATTTAATTAACATTCACTTTCAACGGGCAAAGAATGGAGGTGGAGAAGTAGATGTGGTCAAGTGTTCTCTAGGTCAACCTCACATAGCATACTTTGAAGAATAGACTTAACAGAATCATGAAAACTATAGCTTTTTAACCCGGATTACTGTAAATGTTTGACAAAAATGAATATGCTTTTCCTTAAAAAATGAAAACTTTAATTTTTACCATCCATTTATGTTTAGATACAAAACTTATTTCCATGTTTCTGAATCTTCTTTGTTTCAAATGGTGCTGCATGTTTTCAACTACAATAAGTGCACTGTAATAAAAAGTTTTGTTTATAGATTATGTGTATTGGTGCCATGTCTGCTGAAA